CTGCACTTCACCATTGTGCCCCAGATTATTCATTCAACTGGCATGAAGAGGGGTATGGCGACTGTGGGATTTGAACCATCATTTAACAAGATATAGGAAGTGAATAGCATTTGCTCACCATGACTTTAGTTTTAGTTTCACCTTCCAAATTAGGCTTCTATACACTTCTTAAAGTTTTATTTAAGTTGTACTTTCATCAGCATACACAGTAGTAACAAAGCCCTTTCTAATAGTCGCTGTATTAGCTACCTTGTGGCTGTTAATGTTCATGCTCCTGCAAGATCCTTTCAAATCCCTTTTTGTACTATCTACTTCCCTTTCCCTTCCAAGCATCAGTACTAATGCACAGCTCTTTAGTCTTCAAGCTGCTGAAGGAGCTTTTGCCCACAGGTGAAGAGATTTTAAAGCATCTGGGACATCTGGGAGTTGATATGCTCATCCCTCCCAGGGTGGCCTTTAATCAAGGACTGAACAGTGTAGGAGTATGAAAGTTCACTCCCTTGCCTGGTGTAAGGATAACTCAGACGTAACTTACTCTCCAGAGTTCCCCAGGAGGATCGTGCTGAAGCTATCCTCTGAGGGGTGTTCACCTGAGATTTCACTCTTCCTTGGCGTCCGCTGTCTTCCCTTAGATCATTTTCTTAAATTAATCAAAGATACATCCTCATCTCAGAGCCTATGTCTAACTTAAGATACACCTATAGTAGAGACCTCACTGTCATGCCAAAATGTTGCCGTCTGGTGGCAAGACTATCAGAGTTCTTTGCATTCACTTCGTGACCTTTCAAATAAAAGCATTTTCCAAAGTGTGGCAACTTTCGATCTTGAAAAAAACCACAGCTACTCACAGTGTAAGATGCCCGTGGGGGTGTGGCTCTGGGCCTGGAAAAATTAGAGCAGTCGACACTGAGAGGAGGCGAGCAGATAAGAAGTCTTCTGAACCTCACTGGCTCCCATACTGACGTCAGCATTGGTGGATTAGTTTGTCGCCCCCTTCAGCCAATCGGATTGGTGTCTCTTTGCTGCTTACCTACTGCCTTCTCCGACCGTCCGTCCTCGGGGCAGGCGTGCTCTCTTCCCTGAGCTTTTAGGGGTTGGCTTTTCCAGTTCCAGATCAGCTACAGCAAACATCGTTCGAGATGTCCCACCAAGAGGGCAGCACAGGTGGCTTACCAGACTTAGTGACTGAAAGCCTGTTCAGCAGCCCAGAGGAGCAGTCTGGAGTAGCAGCGGTGACGGCGGCCTCCTCAGACATTGAAATGGCAGCCACAGAGCCATCGACCGGAGATGGTGGTGATACCAGGGATGGTGGTTTCCTGAACGATGCCAGCACAGAAAATCAAAACACAGACTCAGAAAGTTCAAGTGAAGACGTCGAACTTGAAAGCATGGGTGAAGGTTTATTTGGTTACCCGTTAGTGGGAGAGGAGACAGAAAGGGAGGAGGAAGAAGAAGAGATGGAGGAGGAAGGGGAGGAGGAAGAACAGCCTCGGATGTGTCCACGATGCGGTGGCACCAACCATGATCAGTGTTTGTTAGACGAGGATCAGGCGTTGGAGGAGTGGATTTCCTCAGAGACATCTGCCCTGCCCCGATCTCGCTGGCAAGTCCTTACTGCTCTTCGCCAGCGGCAGCTGGGTTCAAGTGCCCGCTTTGTATATGAGGCCTGTGGGGCAAGAACCTTTGTGCAGCGTTTCCGCCTGCAGTATCTTCTTGGAAGCCATGCCGGTTCTGTCAGTACCATACACTTTAACCAGCGTGGCACCCGACTGGCCAGTAGCGGTGATGACTTAAGGGTGATAGTGTGGGACTGGGTGCGGCAGAAGCCAGTACTGAACTTTGAGAGTGGTCACGATATTAATGTCATCCAGGCTAAGTTCTTTCCTAACTGTGGTGATTCCACTCTGGCCATGTGTGGCCATGATGGACAGGTACGGGTAGCAGAACTAATTAATGCATCATATTGCGAGAATACTAAGCGTGTGGCCAAGCACAGGGGACCTGCCCACGAGTTGGCTCTGGAGCCAGACTCTCCTTATAAGTTCCTCACTTCAGGTGAAGATGCCGTTGTGTTCACCATTGACCTCAGGCAAGACCGGCCAGCTTCAAAAGTTGTGGTAACAAGAGAAAATGATAAGAAAGTCGGACTGTATACAATCTCTATGAATCCTGCCAATATTTACCAATTTGCAGTGGGTGGACATGATCAGTTTGTAAGGATTTATGACCAGAGGAGAATTGATAAGAAAGAAAACAATGGAGTACTCAAGAAATTCACTCCTCATCATCTGGTTTATTGTGATTTCCCAACAAACATCACCTGCGTTGTGTACAGCCACGATGGCACAGAGCTCCTGGCCAGCTACAATGATGAAGATATTTACCTCTTCAACTCCTCTCTCAGTGATGGTGCTCAATATGTTAAGAGATATAAGGGGCACAGAAATAATGACACAATCAAATGTGTTAATTTCTATGGCCCCCGGAGTGAGTTTGTCGTGAGCGGTAGTGATTGTGGGCACGTCTTCTTCTGGGAGAAATCATCCTCCCAGATCATCCAGTTCATGGAGGGGGACAGAGGAGATATAGTAAACTGTCTTGAACCCCACCCTTACCTACCTGTGTTGGCGACCAGTGGCCTAGATCAGCATGTCAGGATCTGGACACCCACAGCTAAAACTGCCACTGAGCTTACTGGGTTAAAAGATGTGATTAAGAAGAACAAGCAGGAGCGAGATGAAGACAACTTGAACTATACGGACTCGTTTGACAACCGCATGCTTCGGTTCTTCGTGCGTCACCTGTTACAGAGAGCTCATCAACCCGGCTGGAGAGATCATGGAGCTGAGTTCCCAGATGAAGAAGAGTTGGATGAGTCTTCCAGCACCTCAGATACATCCGAGGAGGAGGGCCAAGATCGAGTGCAGTGCATACCATCCTGAAGGCCTCATATCCAGTCCAGCTAGATGCCACCTAAGTACACTGGACTTTAAAATTCAGTTTGACTAATTTAGAATTGTCAATTGATTAACAGATTTGCTTTTTGTCTTCTGTTTTTGTTACCCCTTATATGAGTGCATACACAACTTATTTATGCCTCTTTTCCTTTGTTCCCTTATAATTGACCTCTAAAATTGCATAATTTTGTTGAAAAAATTAATGGCCTTATTAGATGTATCTACTCATTTCAGACATTCTGAAAGCTATTACTTTTTAGTTTTTTCATTTTTTACCAATTTATTTTGAAGATAAAGTTCTTCAGTTGAGTTGAAAATTTCATAAACGTGTTTATTCTTTAGAGGTAAAATAAGGCAAACCATAGTTCTTTGAATACTGACACACACATACACACAGTCTCAGAAAAGGAAAAGAGAAGTAGTGTGTAGATTAATTCCTAACACTTGGCCACACACACACACAGCTTCAAAAGTTGTAGTAACAAGAGAGAAGAATAAGAAAGTGGGACTGTATACAATCTCTATGAATCCTGCCAATATTTACCAATTCGCAGTGGGTGGACATGATCGGTTTTTAAGGATTTATGACCAGAGGAGAATTGATGAGAAAGAAAACAATGGAGTACTCAAGAAATTCACTCTTCATCATCTGGTTAATTGTGATTTTCCAACAAACATCACCTGCATTGTGTACAGCCACGATGGCACAGAGCTCCTGGCCAGCTATGCACACACACATACACACAGAGCCTTAGAAAAGGAAAACAAGAAGTAGTGTGTAGATGAATTCCTAACCAGATAATTCATCTCCTCAGAGCAAATAACTTGGGATTATCCACATTTTCTGAATCAATATGTTAATAATATTGATTAATTTGAGCACACTGAAGCTGGTAAGAACTAAATTAAATTTAATCACATGACATTGTTTACTCTATGCATTAAATGTTCTTGAAGTTTTATGGTTGGGAACTCCCACAGGATTACATTCCAGGAAGTCCTCCTGGCGCAAGCATCTCCTATAAGATACCAGATAGGAATATAAAAATCTCTCATATTTGAAAACATTTATTTTAATTAACTTTTAAGAATAAGTTGCAATAAAAATTGTTTATACTTACACATAACCATTTGATACAGTTGGTAGAAAAATCCTATTTAACATCCATGCATTGCTTAAAATTTAGCTGTTTTATGAGTTTGTTTTGAAAATTGTTGCAATAAAAATTGTTTATACTTACAAGTGATGTAGTTGGTAGAAAAATCCTATTTGACATCCATGCATTGCTTAAAATTTAGCTGTTTTATGAGTTTGTTTTAAAAATTGTTGCAGTAAAAATTGTTTATACTTACAAGTGATGTAGTTGGTAGAAAAATCCTATTTGACATCCATGGATTGCTTAAAGTTCTCTCAGCTGTCCTCGAGTTTAAATTGTTTTAAAAATTGTCTTAAGCTTTACTTAATATAAATTTAAGTTACTAGATGTTAAATTACTGTTCAATAAAAATATTCATTTTTATTTTATATGTGTTATTTGTGTAAATGAATTCAGAAGA